CGCCTCGGCCACCCAACGTACTGGGATTGTAGGCGCGAGCCACTACAATTGGCCTTAATTAGGTTTTTGGGGGGTTTTTTTGGGTTCTTTTTTTTTTTTTGAGAAGGAGTCTGGCTTTCTCACCAGGCTGGGGTGCAGTGGCGCCATTTCGGCTCACTGCAGTCTCCACCTCCCGGGTTCAAACGATTCTCCTGCCTCAGCCTCCCGAGTAGCTGGGATTACAGGTGCGCACCACCACACTCGGCTAATTTCTGTATATTCAGTAGAGACGGGGTTTCACCATGTTGGCCAGGATGATCTCGACCTCCTGACCTAGTGATCCGCCTAACTTGGCCTCCGAAAGTGCTGGGATTACAGGCGTGAGCCACCGAGCCCAGCCCTAGGTTTTTAATCCTATTTTTATGGATGAGAAAAATAAAGGCTCAGAGAAATTAAGTGAGTCGCTCAAGGCTGCACAGCTATTAGAGGTAAGGCCAGGATTCAAATCCAGCTTTGTCTGGAGCATAGAGAAAAAGCAGGCTGTGGAGATAGGAATCAATTTGTCTAGAGTTCCAGGTCCATCCACTTTCTTGCCTCCTCTGTAAATGTCTCTCTGTTCCTTCCCTTAACTTTCTTATCTGCTTCTCTCCTTGTCTCTTTTTTGTCTCCAGTCTCCCTATCAGTCCTCTTTACATCTGTTAAAATTTTCAACCTTTATTTATTGGATCTGTACATATATGAGACCCTGTTTTGTCTCATAAGACAAAGGGAAGACCTGGTTTTTGCTCTGAAGGAACAGCAATGGCACAAACTCTGCCTCTTCCTCTTTCTCAGCATGAGGCTTCCCACCCACCCCGTCGTCTCATGAAACGTCTCTGTCTAGACCACGCTTCTGGACTTTGGCGACACACTAAGAAATCAAAGGAAGGGAGCATCAAGTTGCATTCCCTCCCAGAGCCACTAGGGGTCACGCTCCTCCGCGCAGAAGCGCCGGCCAACGCAGCCTGACTCTGTTACCGGTGCGCGCCCTTCGCTGATTGGTGGAACCGCAAAGAAGTCGCGCTTTGATTGGGCCGCTGTCAGGTGTCGCTGCCTGCAGGTTCGGCTGCGCGAGCGGAGGGAGGCGGGTGAGTGAAGGCCGGGGGCGGTGGGGGAGTGGTGAAATGTCACTCTAACCTTCTCTTCTGGTAGGACTCAAGAGTAGCCTTCCTCGAGGACCTGCCTTTCCCATTTGCTGCCTGAAGTTAATGTTTCTTGCTGGCCAAATCAGGGACATGCCGGCATTGTAAGGGCTGATTATCTGATCCTCTTACTAATGTTCTGAGCTGATGGGGTACCCCCCTCTGCAGAGCGGGATGAGTGGGTGTTCCGGCAGGGATGTGGTCATTGACGGCCAGTGAGGGCGAGAGTACCACGGCCCACTTCTTCCTTGGAGCTGGAGATGAGGGGCTGGGCACCCGTGGAATAGGCATGAGGCCAGAAGAGAGTGACAGCGAGCTCCTTGAGGATGAGGAGGATGAAGTGGTAAGAATGGGGAAAATGATGTAACTTGGGGTCTTGAGTTTCTGATAGCACTTCCTCTCTGTAGCCTCCTGAACCTCAGATCATTGTTGGCATCTGTGCCATGACCAAGAAATCCAAGTCCAAGCCAATGACTCAAATCCTAGAGCGACTCTGCAGATTTGACTACCTGACTGTTGTCATTCTGGGAGAAGATGTAATCCTTAATGAACCTGTGGAAAACTGGCCATCCTGCCACTGCCTCATCTCTTTCCACTCCAAAGGTTGGGGTCTATGAAGGAAAATGGGAGGGAATTTTGGTCTCTTTATTTCCTGTCTCCATCCCAGGCTTTCCTCTGGACAAAGCTGTTGCTTACTCCAAGCTTCGAAACCCCTTTCTTATCAATGATCTGGCCATGCAGTATTACATCCAAGATAGGTATAACTTCCTGTTGACCAGTGAGATGGGTGCCTCTCCCAGCTATTTTATTTGGGGGTGACAGGAGGGAGGTGTACCGGATCCTGCAGGAAGAGGGTATTGATCTGCCTCGATATGCTGTGCTCAACCGTGATCCTGCCCGGCCTGAGGGTGAGTACCTGGCCTGAGGGAGGGTTAGTCCTGCCATAGGAATGACTACACATCCACCTTTCAGAATGCAACCTGATAGAAGGTGAAGACCAAGTAGAGGTCAATGGAGCTGTCTTTCCCAAGCCCTTTGTGGAGAAGCCAGTGAGTGCAGAAGACCACAATGTTTACATCTACTACCCCAGCTCAGCTGGAGGAGGAAGCCAGCGTCTCTTTCGTAAGGTAGGGGGGATATTTGAGCATCTGGGGAGTCAACATTGCTTTTTCTTCTTTTTTTCTCTTGAAGATTGGCAGCCGAAGCAGTGTTTACTCTCCTGAGAGCAGCGTCCGAAAGACGGGGTCGTACATCTATGAGGAGTTTATGCCAACAGATGGCACAGATGTCAAGGTTATGGTGGATATAGGGATTTAAGAGGTTACACCTAGTGCTCATATTGTCTTCTCATATACAGGGTGAGCTGTGGGCATACTCAGTGATGCTATGTACCTGCAGGTGTATACAGTGGGGCCAGATTATGCCCATGCTGAAGCTAGAAAATCTCCAGCTTTGGATGGGAAGGTTGAACGAGACAGTGAGGGGAAAGAGATTCGATATCCAGTCATGCTGACTGCCATGGAAAAGCTGGTGGCCAGGAAAGTCTGCGTAGCTTTCAAGGTAGAGGAGGGCCCAGGGAGGTTGTGAAATGATCTTGTTCTCATCTTTCTTCTTTTCCTTGCAGCAAACAGTTTGTGGATTTGACCTTCTTCGTGCCAATGGTCATTCCTTTGTGTGTGATGTCAATGGCTTTAGTTTTGTCAAGAACTCGATGAAATACTACGATGACTGTGCCAAGATTCTGGGGTAAGAGACATAGTGGTCTGCGCTGGGGAGAATTTTTACAGGGCTTCTTTGTTTCTCTTTCTAGGAACACCATAATGCGGGAGCTTGCCCCACAGTTCCAGATTCCATGGTCCATCCCCACGGAGGCTGAGGACATTCCCATTGTTCCCACCACATCTGGCACTATGTAAGCAAAAGCAAAAAATCTGGAGTAACCTAGGGAGAGGCTCTGATAACATTTATGATCTTAGGATGGAACTTCGTTGTGTCATTGCAATTATTCGTCATGGGGATCGTACTCCCAAGCAGAAGATGAAGATGGAAGTGAAACACCCAAGGTCAGAAGAGTGTCCTAATTTACATAAATAGGTGCCACACTGAAGCTTCTCGTTACTTCTTCAGGTTTTTTGCTCTGTTTGAAAAACATGGTGGCTACAAGACAGGGAAATTAAAACTCAAGCGACCTGAGCAGCTCCAGGTAAGGTAGTGAATCTGACCAGGAGGAACAGTCTTCTGCATGGATACCTTATTATTTCCTCTAGGAGGTGCTGGATATCACAAGGCTGTTGTTGGCTGAACTGGAGAAAGAACCAGGTGGTGAGATCGAGGAGAAGACTGGAAAACTAGAGCAGCTGAAGTCTGTACTGGAGATGTGAGAAAGGGGATAGCAAAAGGGAGCCAATAAACAGAACATAAACTGTGACTTTATCCTGCAGGTATGGTCACTTCTCAGGTATAAACCGGAAGGTACAATTGACTTACTACCCTCATGGAGTAAAAGCTTCTAATGAGGGGCAAGGTAAGATGTAGTCCCCCTTACCACTACCTCTCTCTAGACCATTCACTGCCTCTTATTCCTTCAGATCCACAGAGGGAAACTCTGGCCCCATCTCTGTTGCTGGTACTGAAGTGGGGTGGAGAACTGACTCCTGCTGGCCGTGTTCAGGCTGAGGAGCTGGGGCGAGCTTTTCGCTGCATGTACCCTGGAGGACAGGGTGAGTGTTTTGGGGAGTGAACGCATAGCAGGGTCCATTTGTGGTCCCCCACCTTTGTCCCCAGGTGACTATGCTGGCTTCCCTGGTTGTGGGCTGCTTCGTCTCCATAGCACTTTCCGCCACGATCTCAAGATCTATGCCTCTGATGAGGGTCGTGTTCAGATGACTGCTGCTGCCTTCGCCAAGGTGCATACTACAGTTCTGTAGTCCCAGTTTCCGGAAACAAATAGACCTTGTGCTTTCTCTTTAGGGCCTTCTGGCTCTAGAAGGGGAGCTGACACCCATTTTGGTGCAAATGGTGAAGAGTGCCAACATGAATGGGCTACTGGACAGCGATGGGGATTCCTTGAGCAGCTGCCAGCACCGGGTGAAGGCTCGGCTGCACCATATTCTACAGCAGGATGCGCCCTTTGGCCCTGAGGACTACGATCAGGTCAGGCTCAAAAATAGCCTGGATCCCCAATTTAAAACAGCAACCATTTTATTATCTCTCACAGTTCTGGGCTCATCTGATCTTGCTTGGAGTCTCTCCTGAAATTGCAGTCAGATATTGACTGGAGCTGGAACCATCTGGAAGTTCAGCTGGGACTGTGGGATGGCTGGCTCTCTCCCTCTTCATGCTCTCCCTGTAACCTCAGTGCCTCTTTTCTCCACATGGTTCTTCATATGGTTTCCGTAGCATGATAGCCAGAAGTATTAAATGGTAGCTTTAGGGATATTCAAAAGCAGAAGCTTAGAAGCTTTCTTAAAGTGTAGGCCCAGAAATAGCACAACATAACTTTGTTATTTTTTATTGGTTAAACAGTTACAGGGCCAGCCAGATTTAAGGGAAGGGAAGGAAAGGAAGACAAAGAATTGATGGTCATCTTTAAAGCACTACAAGGACTGTAGACCACAAGGACTTTCCTCCCATTTTACAGATGAGGAAACCTAGGCTCAGAAGAATCTAAGCAATTTTCCTCATGTCATCCAGCTAATACAAACCGAAGGGGTCTAACTCCAACGCCCAGGCTGTTACATTGCTTTATAGTATTAATCCCACTATATGCCATTACCCAATATGGTCGTTCTTTTTCCTGCATATCTAGGCCACAAATGACCAGGCAGTGGTTTTCTACTCTTCCCACTCCTCATTTCTGATATGTTCTTTTAAAAAAATGTTTAAAACTTTAAAATTGTGGTACCATTTTAACCATTTTTAAGTTTACAGTTCAGTAGCATTACATGTATTTACATTGTTGTGTAACATTTCTGATTGGTTCTTAAATGAGTTAAGTAGCTAAGCACATTGCTGTGAGCCCATAGGATTTTCTGTGTTCTCTGAGTAGGACTTGATAAGGAACAGGACCTTGCTCCTTTATTTCCCAATCCATTGCTCACTGTCAAACTCAAAAAAGCTAAGGCAGCTTTCCTTTCTGCCTTGCCTTCTTTTGCGAGCAAGAATGAAACTTGTGAGGACCTAAACAGAATTGTGCATTTTCAGCCACAGTCTTGATTCTGCCTCCACATTTCTCATTGACTGTTACTGTCCTACAAGCCTGAGTCAGAACCCAGTTTTGAGGCAGCATTTCTACTCTAGGCTCAGGCTAGCATCTTGTTTAGAGGAAGAAGATAATGTTATCTGTGATCTCTACTCATGAAAACATTCTGTGGAGATTTTGAGGGATTTTGGTTCAATCTTTATTCTCCAGTATTTTCCATGTGTATTCTAGAGCCCTCAAGAAAAGAACTTAGGTCTGTTTTATTTTCTCTGGACTCTTAAAATCAATCCCTCTTAGACGACTATATGCTAGAGCAGTGCCCTTACCTGAAGGCCTAGAACTGCTAGTATGCCCAGTAACCTAAGAATGCTCACTGGAGTGAACCAACATACAGAGCTGTATTGTGAGTAGTCTCTGTGTAATAAACTCACAGGAATCTGGGCAATTAGTGCCGAGCCTGTCTTGCTTTTCTTCTCTCTATTCTTCATAGCTGGCTCCCACCAGAAGTACTTCCCTGCTCAACTCCATGACTATCATCCAGAATCCTGTGAAGGTCTGTGATCAGGTATTTGCCCTGATCGAAAACCTCACCCACCAGATCCGGGAACGAATGCAGGACCCCAGGTCTGTAGGTGGGTATGAATACTACTATCTTCCCTTCAAGTGATTCTTATCTGATTCCTGCCTTTCTTCCAGACCTGCAGCTCTACCACAGTGAGACACTAGAGCTAATGCTACAGCGTTGGAGCAAGCTGGAGCGTGACTTTCGACAGAAGAGTGGGCGCTATGATATCAGTAAGATCCCTGACATCTATGACTGTGTCAAGTATGATGTGCAGCACAATGGGAGTCTGGGACTTCAAGGCACAGCAGAGTTGCTCCGTCTCTCTAAGGCACTGGCTGATGTGGTCATTCCCCAGGTGTGTCTTGTATAAGGGACCTAGCCTGGGGATGAGGTATTTATTCCTGGCCTGTGGCCCCTAGGAGTACGGGATCAGTCGGGAGGAGAAACTGGAAATTGCTGTGGGCTTCTGTCTTCCACTGTTGCGGAAGATACTACTTGACCTGCAGAGAACCCACGAGGATGAGTCTGTCAACAAGCTGCATCCCCTGTGAGGGAGGGCTGGGAGGGGTGTTGGATGGATGACTGTGTGAGTGATTTAGCTGTTATCTCAGGTACTCCCGAGGCGTGCTCTCCCCAGGTCGCCACGTTCGAACGCGTCTCTATTTCACCAGTGAGAGCCATGTCCACTCCCTGCTCAGTGTCTTCCGTTATGGAGGACTTCTTGATGTAAGGATCCTCCTTCTTCTTTAGCCTGTGAAAGCAATGGCTTACCTCTTTTTGCATTTGGTAGGAGACCCAGGATGCACAATGGCAGCGAGCTTTGGATTATCTTAGTGCCATCTCAGAGCTTAACTACATGACCCAGATTGTCATCATGCTTTATGAGGACAACACACAGGTGAGGAGCTAGCAGGTGGGAGATGAGAGGAACAACTTCCCCCTCTTGTGGTTATGCTCCATAGGATCCCTTATCAGAGGAACGGTTCCATGTGGAGCTACACTTCAGCCCCGGAGTGAAAGGTGTTGAGGAAGAAGGCAGTGCCCCGGCTGGCTGTGGATTCCGTCCAGCCTCTTCTGAGGTGGGTCAGAGTGCTGGGATTTGGGACTGAAGAACACCTCTCTTATCTGCCTTTTGTTGTATAGAATGAGGAGATGAAAACCAACCAAGGCAGTATGGAGAACCTGTGTCCAGGAAAGGCATCAGATGAACCAGACCGGGCATTGCAGACTTCACCCCAGCCTCCTGAGGGCCCTGGCCTTCCGAGGAGATCACCCCTCATTCGTAACCGAAAAGCTGGTTCCATGGAGGTAATGAGAGGGCCTTGGGAAGAAATGAAGGGAAAATGATTAATATAGAGTCCTTTTTCTGCAGGTACTTTCTGAGACTTCATCCTCGAGGCCTGGTGGCTACCGGCTCTTTTCATCTTCACGGCCACCCACAGAAATGAAGCAGAGTGGCCTAGGTATGGTTTTGCCAGCATTTCTCACCTATTGTACGTGGCTACTAACGCACTCCCGGCCTTGCAGGCTCACAGTGCACAGGGCTGTTCAGCACCACAGTGCTGGGTGGCTCCTCCAGTGCCCCGAATCTTCAGGACTACGCCCGCAGCCATGGCAAAAAGCTACCACCTGCCAGTCTGAAGCACCGAGATGGTATGTGGGTGGGTTTTGGGGGATAACTCCTTGGTATAATCCCCATGATGTCTTTTCTCCCCAGAGCTCTTGTTTGTCCCGGCCGTAAAACGATTTTCTGTGTCGTTTGCAAAGCATCCGACTAACGGTACGTTTGCTTCTGACTCAATGTCATTCCTCAACATTGACTTTGCCCATCTCTTTTCAAACAGGGTTTGAAGGGTGTTCCATGGTGCCTACCATCTACCCTCTGGAAACACTGCATAATGCCCTTTCCCTACGTCAAGTGAGTGAATTCTTGAGTAGAGTCTGCCAGCGCCACACTGATGCCCAGGCACAGGCATCTGCAGGTAGGGATATTCTTATTTTTTTACCCTTCTCTTTCCCTCTCCCTTCACCCTACCTCCTTTCCAGCCCTCTTTGATTCCATGCACAGCAGCCAGGCCTCAGATAACCCATTTTCTCCACCACGTACTCTTCATTCACCTCCCCTGCAACTCCAGCAGCGCTCTGAGAAGCCCCCTTGGTGTAAGTAATCCTTTTGGAACTGCCTAGACAAACTCTAACTTGATCTCTTGACTTTGCTTTACAGACAGCAGTGGCCCTTCTAGCACTGTGTCCAGTGCTGGTCCTTCTTCCCCTACTACAGTAGATGGTAACTCCCAATTTGGCTTCAGTGATCAACCCTCCCTAAATTCACACGTGGCTGAAGAACATCAAGGCCTTGGGCTGCTCCAGGAGACCCCTGGGAGTGGAGCACAAGAGCTCTCCATAGAAGGGGAGCAAGAGCTTTTTGAACCAAATCAGTCCCCACAGGTGCCACCTATGGAAACCAGCCAGCCATACGAGGAGGTCAGCCAGCCATGTCAGGAGGTCCCTGACATCAGCCAGCCATGCCAGGACATTTCTGAGGCGCTCAGCCAGCCATGTCAGAAGGTCCCTGACATCAGCCAGCAATGCCAGGAGAACCATGACAATGGTAACCACACATGCCAGGAGGTCCCTCACATCAGCCAGCCATGCCAGAAGTCCAGCCAACTGTGCCAGAAAGTCTCTGAGGAAGTTTGCCAGCTATGTCTGGAGAACTCCGAGGAGGTCAGCCAGCCATGCCAGGGGGTCTCTGTGGAGGTTGGCAAGCTGGTCCATAAGTTCCATGTAGGGGTTGGTAGCTTGGTCCAGGAAACCCTTGTAGAAGTTGGCAGCCCAGCTGAAGAGATCCCTGAGGAGGTCATCCAGCCATACCAGGAGTTCTCTGTGGAGGTTGGCAGGCTGGCCCAGGAGACTTCTGCGATCAATCTGTTATCTCAGGGCATCCCTGAGATTGATAAACCATCCCAAGAGTTCCCTGAGGAGATTGATCTGCAGGCCCAGGAGGTCCCTGAGGAGATAAATTAGAAGTCCTGGGTGGTCCCTGAAGTGATTGATCAGCTGCCTGGAGAGGGTATTCCTCAAGCCCAGCATCCATCTGGTGATCCAAACCCTCAGAGCCAGTCTCTAGCCCATGACCAGCACTCACCCCTTCCACCAGCAACATGTGATTAATTTTCTCATTAGTGGTATCACACTATACCAGCCATTTGAGCCAGCAACCTTTTCTGTTGGCTAACTCACTGGCCAGCTCTCACCAGCGGTGTCTGGGGAAGTAGTTCTCTTTGTATGAAGCATACCTGTGCCAGAGCTGTGGTTGAGGAGGAGCCAGTTTTAGGTTCGAAGAAGCCATTGGCTCCTCACTTAGCCATTAGACTTGAATAGGATTTCCTTGGGGTGGGTTGGTCTGTCATTACCCAGCCTTCTCTGAGCATCCTAGGAAATCACAGATTGTTAAAGGAAATGCCGCTTCACTGCTGAAGACACCATCTGGCGACAGCAAATGCAAAAGAGGGGACTCTAGGGTCTTCACTTTTCTGGGGAAATGTTCACGACTTCTCAAGGTACGCTTAGACCATATGTGCATTCAGGGGACTCTTGTCTTTGCCAGCACTCCTCAGGTGAGCCCGGGATGGCTATCTGAAATGTCTGGAAAATAGAGTCCCTTCCCCAAACATCTGACATGGCCACTAAATCTTTAGACTTGCCTTATAGATCCTTCCATATCATCCCCAAGTGCCCCTTCTGCCTCAGTCCTGTTCCTCTGGGCAATAGCTCTAGGGAAAAGTAGGTATTAGACTGCTGTGCAAAATTCAGAGCAACTACTTAAAATGCTCTAGAGGATTCTTAGCCAGTCTGTGAAAGTGGGCCTCCTCTGTGGTGGGGCTGTTTGGCTTAGGAGATGCTGTAGTAGTAGAGATAATCAGGTTCTATTTTAAGCAATCAGCAGAGATCAATATTGTACAGATACAAGCAAAGGTTTAATAAATATATATATATATATTTATTTCTGTAGTTGTGCCAGGGACAGACTGGCCAAAGACCAAACACTGCAGGGTCCCCAAGAAATTTGTCCTTATATCATTGTGTCTGAGGGCCAGATATGATTATGAAGCTTTTTCCAAAGATCCAGGGATGGGAATGGGAGTGGGTAGGAGGGGTAATGCGGTCATTGGAGTCGGGGGCTGGAACATTATGAGTGCTCAATAAATATAAACTAATGAGAATGGTGGTGATGGATGATGGTGATGTCCTTGTG